TGCTTTCTGCTGTGGTCCTGGCTTTTCAAGGGGTGTCAAGGAGTTTTCCCTATGAACCCAAATGGAATCTGGACCAGAGTGAGAGCTGGCACCCCCCGTGTGGGAGATGTGGGCAGGGCGGCAGGCTGTACAGGCCAGCAGCTGGCTGGGTTACCATCCTCTGCCACTTCCTGTTGCTAGCAGGGGTCCTGGATGCCGGGCACACTCAAAGAGGCTGCCACTGACCCTCTGCTTCTTTTGGGATCTGGAAAGAAGGAGGAAGATGGTCAAGGCTGCCTCCCCCTCCCCCACCCCTGGGTTTAGCCGCTCGTTTCCGGTTTGGACTTTCATGGCCGAGAGTAGAGCCAAGCACAGGGCAAGGTTTGAGAGAGGCCAAGGACATCCCGGGATGCCTTTCCCCTCTCCACCCCCGCATAGGAGCAAAACAAAAGAGTCAGATATACCCATTTTCTCTCTCAGGATAGCAGGATTTGGGGGTTCCACATTGAAAGGGAGTTCAGGGGAGGAGGCAGGGTGGCTCTTGTCGCCCCCCGCCCCAAGCCTTTCTCTCCAGCTGTTCTTTCAGCGAATTAAGGGAGCTCTGGGGCCTCTTTAGCCCCTAAGGAGTCTCTGGCTGTTGCCTGATCCTGAACCTTAACTCTTTCCCCTCTGCCCAGTGGGCACTGCTCTGGGCACATCAGGCGCTGTCCTCTGCACAGTCCAGTGCCCACTGAGGAAGGCAGGGCCTGGCGTCCTGGGAGCAGTGAAGTCCGTGGAAAGGGAAGTTAGTTTTATCGCCCCGCCCTGGGGCACGCAGGCCAGCCAGAGGGACACCCTCGGGAGAATCTTCCCATTGCCTCCTGCCAAGGGAGCCCTCTGCAAACCTTGGCTAGCTTGGAGCAGGTACCTTTAAAAGCTTCTGTGGCAACCAGCTCCTCCTCCCTGGTCCCCTGAGGCCATCCCAAGGAAGCTGACTTAGAGGCTCTGCGTTTTCCTGGTTTCTCAGCAAAAGGAAGATTCCAGGGAGAGCCCAAGGGGGCTGGGGATGGATCTGGGATCAGGCAGCAGCCAGGGTGGGGACTTGGAGACCACCTTCCAGCTGTGGCTGCAGCTGCTCCTCTGGGCCCACCTGGCTGTACGTTTCCTGGGCTACCTGCACCGCACCTTCCGGGGGCCTAAGCCACAGCCAGCACCCTGAGCCTCCCTGGCCAGGGGGCAGAAGGCCGCCAG